AAGGCCCACACAGGTCTGGGAAGCAGGCTGAGGCCATTTGGGCAGGGCCTTAGAGAGTGGTTTCTAGCTGGGTGCACAGACTCTGAATGGACACATCCCCTTGGGCCCACGTACTCCTTGCCTCATGAGAAGGACACAACCAAAGAGGATAAGGTTAAGAGCCTCTATTGCCAGTTTAAGGGCAACACTAGAGACAAGAGTGCCCTATTCTCCACTTACCCACCCCCACCAAATTGAAATAAGAGCTGACACTTCTGCTACACTTTACGGTTTACAAAGCACCTTCACAAACAATACTCTTAATCAATCCCCACAGTCTTGTAAGCTTGTTACATATCACAATTTGAGAGATGGGGAAACTGAGCTAAAAGTGACTTGCCTGAAGTCACACAGTTAAAACCTGAGTACTCCTAGGTCTCCAGTGGAGGAGTTTCTCCTCCGAATTTCAAAGGTTGTACTCTTTCCATGACTCAACACTGCCATGCATCCCCCAGCTTTGTAAAGAACCCAAGGGCTAAAAAGGAATTGGAAATTGTAAATATGTAGTTGAAACATTTTGGAAAAAAGACCATAGTCAGGGAAGGAAATCTAACACCAAATACAGAAAAGTTCTGGGAAAGAGTCTGGGCCCAGAGCAAAAATCATCACTGGGACAAAGACTACTATGTAGGGTAGCAATCCCAGCTGGGTCGTGGGGACTCCATTCCCACTCCAAACCACAAAATGAGTGCCTTCAAAACATTTAAGCAATCCTCACCCAAATTCCACACAAATTACATGGAGGGGGGTCCTGGCTCCACAGCCCTCCTTCTCTCCACTGAAAATACTTTATCAATGACAGGGCAGCATAAAGCCACAGACCTCCATCTGCTCTAGGACAATCCAGACAGCAGCGTGGCACCAGGCCCAGGTAAGGCCCGACCCTCCTCCAGCAAGGACCCGCTAAGGCTATGCCTCCCTCTAATTAGCAGGGCCTGGCTCAGGGCCTGGGCAGTTATTTAGAGAACCATCGCCTGCTCCCAGCAGAGATATCCATAAGGCTGGGGTGGCAGGCACTGTCTGCCCAAAGTCAGCTGCCTGAAGCTGCCGTCTCCTCATTCCACCATCCCAGGACCCCTGCTGCCACCTCTGCACCCCCAAGCTCAGCAGCATCATGTCACTTGCACACACAGCTGCAGAGTACATGCTCTCAGATGCCCTGCTGCCTGACCGCAGGGGACCCCGCCTCAAAGGACTGCGTCTGGAACTGCCCCTGGACCGGATAGTCAAGTTCGTAGCTGTGGGCTCCCCCTTGTTGCTGATGTCCCTGGCATTCGCCCAGGAGTTCTCCTCTGGTAAGTTGCTTCCAAGACCCAGTGCGCAAGAGCAGGCGGCCTCAAAGCTGTGTTCCTGTTGCAGGGTCTCCGATCAGCTGCTTCTCTCCCAGTAACTTCAGCATCCGGCAGGCAGCCTACGTGGACAGCTCCTGCTGGGACTCACTGCTTCACCATAAGCAGGACGGGCCTGGCCAGGACAAAATGAAATCTCTCTGGCCCCACAAGGTAAAGCAAACTCTCTGTAAGGCCAGCTTCACGGCCTCCCTCCTCAGCTGCTCTCGCCCTGCAGGCCCTCCCCTACTCCCTGCTGGCCCTGGCCTTGCTCATGTACCTGCCGGTGCTGCTGTGGCAGTATGCAGCTGTGCCAGCCCTCAGCTCCGATCTGCTGTTCATCATCAGCGAACTGGACAAATCTTATAATCGCTCCATCCGCCTCGTGCAGCACATGCTGAAGATCCGGCAGAAGAGTTCCGACCCCTATGTGTTCTGGAATGAGCTGGAGAAGTGAGTTGTCTCTTCCACCTTTTTCTGAGAAAACTAACCTTGCCTCCTTCCTTCCACTGCCCAGGGCTCGGAAAGAACGATACTTTGAATTCCCTTTGCTAGAGCGGTACCTGGCATGTAAGCAGCGTTCACATTCGCTAGTGGCTACCTACCTCCTGAGGAACTCCCTCTTGCTCATCTTCACCTCCGCCACTTACCTATACCTTGGTCATTTCCATCTGGATGTCTTCTTCCAGGAAGAATTCAGCTGCTCCATCAAGACAGGGCTGCTAAGTGATGAGACCCATGTCCCCAATCTGATCACATGCAGGCTGACATCACTGTCCATTTTCCAGATTGTTAGCCTCTCCAGTGTAGCAATATACACCATATTGGTTCCAGTGATAATATACAACCTCACACGGCTATGTCGGTGGGACAAACGACTTTTATCTGTCTATGAGATGCTCCCAGCTTTTGATCTCCTCAGCAGAAAGATGCTAGGATGTCCCATCAATGACCTCAATGTGATCCTTCTTTTCCTCCGAGCTAACATCTCTGAGCTCATCTCTTTTAGCTGGCTGAGTGTCTTATGTGTGTTGAAGGATACAACCACCCAGAAGCACAATATTGACACAGTAGTTGATTTTATGACTTTATTGGCTGGCTTAGAACCCTCAAAACCCAAACACCTCACCAACTCGGCATGTGATGAACACCCATAGTTAAGAAACCATGGAGCAAGAAAGCTTGTGGAAAGTCTCTCTCCTTCCTCATAAGACATGCACACTAATACACATACACACCAAAAAATTACACATTTTAAAACTGCTAAGCTTGGATTTAACTGAATCATATATCTTTTATCATGTTATCCTAAAAGTGAGAAGACATAACCAAGACATGGAAATAAATGTGAAAGCTGGAGCCGAAGAGTCAAAGAGCTAAAAAATTAAGTCTAGAACATTCTATGAGGATAGTATAAATAAAAAGAAATACAGTCTAGACATGCTGCAAGGAAAGAAGATTCTAAAGTCCGTTTATGGAGGCAATTCCATATCCTTTCTTGAACGCACATTCAGCTTACCCCAGAGAGCAAGTGAGGCAATCTGGCAAAAGATTAATAAAGATGTAAACCCCTGGAAACCCTTTGGTGTGGCCTGAAATCCTAGGAATTT